GGGATTACAGGCATGAGCCACCGTGCCCAGCCTGGGAGTAGTCTTTTTATGCCAGTGAATGTATATACCCGCTCCTGCATTTTGTTATAAATATTACTCAAAGTGATGGGGGCAGCCAAAGGCGGGATATTGTTGAGGAACTTGGGCCCTTTTTGTGGTCCTTGTGATAGTCTCATTTCAGGGAGTATATTTACCAGGATCTAAAAGACTAGTCTGAGGCTGGGCATGGTGGCTCACACCTGTAATCCTAGCACTTGGGGAGGCTGGGGTGGGCGGATCACCTGAGATCAGGAGTTTGAGACCAGCCTGGCTGACATGGTGAAATCCCACCTCTACTAAAAATACAAAAATTAGCCAGGCATGGTGGTGCGTGCCTGTAATCCCAGCTACTTGGGAGGCTAAGGCAGGAGAATCGCTTGAACCCGGGAGGCAGAGGTGGCAGTGAGATGAGATTGCGCCATTGCACTCCAGCCTGGGTGACAAGAGTGAAATTCCGTCTTAAAAAAAATAAAGAAAATTTAAAAATACCGGGCGCGGTGGCTCACGCCTGTAATCCCAGCTCTCAGGGAGGCAACAGGTGGGAGGATAGCTTGAGCCCAGGAGTTCCAGACCTGCCTGGGCAATATAGCGAGACCCTGTTCTCCACAAAAAGGAAAAAAAAAATTAAAAAATAAAAGAAAATAAAAGACTAGTCCCAGTTGCCACATTTCTTCTCACTGTTCCTGGGTACTCACTGAAATACTAGCTCCCATCTTTCTGTATTCAGGAGGTTTTTTTGAATTATCTTTGAACCTTGAACTTTTGCTTCTGCAGTGCTTCCTCATTCTCTTTTAAAACCCGCTTCCCGCTGAGTCTGCACCCAGGAGACCAGAGAGCACCTTGCCCTTCCATGGAAACTCAGGCTGATCTCGTATCTCAGGAACCTCAGGCCCTGCTTGACAGTGGTGAGGAATAAGGACTCATTCATTCTTTTACTCAGTCATTCTGCAATCATCCATTGAAATCGCTCACTTACCAGGTACTAGGCTAACTACTAGAATCCAGATGTGAATAAGACACACTCTTCGCCATTCAGTAACTCACAGCCTAGTGGGGAAGCTGACCGAACAGTAATCAATGACAGCTTGATAGGTTTGATAATTGAGGCAGATTGTTTTGTTTTGTTTTGTTTTTTTTGAGATGGAGTCTTGCTCTGTTGCTCAGGCTAGAGTGCAGTGGCACAATCTCGGCTCACTGCAACCTCCGCCTCCTGGGTTCAAGTGATTCTCCTGCCTCAGCCTCCCATGTAGCTGGGACTGCAGGCGCCCGTCACCATGCCCGGCTAATTTTTGTAGAGACGGGGTTTTGCCATGTTGGTCAGGCTGGTCTTAAACTCCTGACCTCAGTGCCCACCTTGGCCTCCCAAAGTGTTGAAATTACAGGCATGACCCACCGCGCCTGGCCACTGAGGCAGTTTTGAGGGGTTGTGAGTACCTCACGCGAGATTAATGAAACCGTGTCAATCATTCCATTTCTCGGGCATTCTATGCAGCCGACTTCATAGGCATAGTTTGTGCTTTTTAGGAGCATGCTTTTAGAGGAGGCGCTTCGGAATCATTTTATGGGTCATAGACAAAAAGACAGAGTGAATAGGAAGCCACTAAAGTATACTTTGCGGCCGAGCGCGGTGGCTCACTTCTGTAATCCCAGCACTTAGGGAGGCTGAGGCGGGCAGATCACAAGGTCAGGAAATTGAGACCATCTTGGCCAACACAGTGAAACCGCATCTCTACTAAAAATACAAAAAATTAGCCGGGCATGGTGGCACGCACCTGTAGTCCCAGCTCCTCCAGAGGCTGAGGCAGGAGAATTGCTTGAACCCGGGAGGTGGAGGTTGCAGTGAGCCGAGATCACGCCACTGCACTCCAGCCTGGGTGACAGAGTGAGACGCCACCTCAAAAAGAAAAAAAAAAAAGAATTGCAGAAAAAGGTAAGAGATTCAACACAGAAACAGGGAACATTACTCATTCCTGGGCCCTTTTATTGCCCTTCAGCTCTTCCTTCAAAAGTTCCTGCCTTTTCCGACAAGGACAGCCTGGGGGATGAGATGTTGGCGGCTGCGCTCCTAAAGGCCAAGTCCCAGGTGAGCTGTGGTTCCGTTTATCCTTTTCCTTTTTCACATTCCTCACCCTGAAATTGCATGCCAGCACGTGTTGTTTCAGGAGCTGGTAACCTTTGAGGATGTAGCTGTGTACTTCATCCGGAAGGAGTGGAAGCGTTTGGAACCTGCTCAGAGGGACCTCTATAGAGATGTGATGCTGGAGAATTACGGGAATGTGTTCTCACTGGGTAAGGAGTTATGCCTTGTCAACAAAACTCGCACAAGTGACATTTGCATTTTTTATTGTGTCAGATCGTGAGACCAGGACTGAAAATGATCAAGAAATTTCTGAAGACACAAGATCACATGGGGTCCTACTGGGAAGATTTCAAAAGGATATTTCTCAGGGTCTCAAGTTTAAAGAAGCCTATGAACGAGAAGTCAGTCTGAAAAGGCCGCTGGGGAACTCCCCTGGAGAAAGACTGAACAGGAAAATGCCAGATTTTGGTCAAGTGACAGTTGAGGAGAAGCTAACCCCCAGGGGAGAGAGAAGCGAGAAATATAATGATTTTGGGAACAGCTTCACTGTGAATTCCAACCTTATCTCACATCAGAGACTCCCCGTGGGAGACAGACCCCATAAGTGTGATGAATGTAGCAAGAGCTTTAATCGAACTTCAGACCTTATTCAACATCAGAGAATCCACACTGGGGAAAAGCCCTATGAATGTAATGAGTGTGGGAAGGCCTTCAGCCAGAGCTCACACCTTATTCAGCATCAGAGAATCCACACTGGGGAAAAACCTTATGAATGTAGTGATTGTGGGAAAACCTTCAGCTGTAGCTCTGCCCTCATTCTGCATCGGAGGATCCACACGGGGGAGAAACCCTATGAATGTAATGAGTGTGGGAAGACCTTCAGCTGGAGCTCCACCCTCACCCACCATCAGAGAATCCACACTGGTGAGAAACCCTACGCCTGCAATGAATGTGGGAAGGCCTTCAGCAGGAGCTCAACCCTTATTCACCATCAGAGAATCCACACTGGAGAAAAACCCTATGAATGTAATGAATGTGGGAAAGCCTTCAGCCAGAGCTCACACCTCTATCAGCACCAGAGAATCCACACTGGAGAGAAGCCCTACGAATGTATGGAATGTGGAGGAAAGTTTACCTACAGTTCAGGCCTTATTCAGCATCAAAGAATCCACACCGGGGAGAACCCCTATGAATGTAGTGAGTGTGGGAAAGCCTTCAGGTACAGCTCGGCTCTTGTTCGCCATCAGAGAATTCACACTGGAGAGAAGCCTTTGAATGGGATCGGCATGAGCAAAAGCTCCCTCAGAGTTACGACCGAGTTAAATATCAGAGAGTCCACGTGAAAGAGCCACACACCCATTTTCCTCACTTTCCCTGAGTCTCAAGAGCTCTTGCCTTACCCTATAAATCTCAACAGCTTAGGATGTGTCCCTTTCAACTCAGACTTTTCATTTTAGAGAATGGGGCAGATGGGGCAAATCGTTGAATTTTCCCAGAAATCACACCAGCCTTAGAAAGCGTCAAGGCAAGTGGATGGCGTGCTGGGAATAGAAAGCAGCTCTGGGACCAGTTACCCCATTTAGGAAAGGAGTTTGCACTAAACTGTTTTTCTCACAGCAGAGGAACCTTTCCAAGGTGGGGATGGAAGCACAGTCGGGACAGAATTCGATGGATTCCTTTAGTTGGAGTCCGCGTAGTCAGCACAGACAGCAGTGGAAAGGACGCTCTGGGTCCTGTTATTTGCTAGGGAGGGTAAAGGGAGACTATTTCAAAGCTACTGTTCCTAGTCCAGCTTTAAGTTTCGGTAAGAAACATGCTGTTTTGTTTCATGATTTCGTTAATTATGGAAATTTGGCATTGAGGGATTATTTTATTGAGGGTAGAAGAGATTCCAGAATCATCATCTGTGATGATGGTGTCCTTTAGGGCTCTTGGAGCAGCCAGACCATGTTTCCAAGAGAAACCTGGTGATATTGCCAGCAGACCCCCTGCCATCCCCCCCAGTTGTCCTGGGGCTGAATGGGCAAATCTGTCCAAACAGCTAGTAACCGGCTGTGAGGGAGAGGGTCAGAAGCACTTAGCGTTGGCCTCTGATTGCTGTCCTCTCTTGTCCTCTTCCCACTCCAATGATGAAAATGATTTTCTCTAAATGCCTGGGTAAGGATGCTTTCAAGGAGCTCACTTGGCCTGCTTGCCCTGCCCTCTCACCTCTGACACCCAGCCCCAGGAGCCAGACCACTCCTGCCTCCACCTCTGACTCTTCAGCAGCTGAAGATTAATGCAGAGAAAGAGCAAAGCCCAAAAGGGAGAAAAAAAAAACAAAAAAACAAAAAAACGAAGCCCAGAGAAGGCAGGCTGTGCCTGAGCCTGGTAGCAGAGCTCGTTGCTGGGTGAGGATGGCACTCCCCGAGTTTTCCCAACCGACGGGATGACCTTCCATTGTGTTTTCCCAACCCTGCTCATCCTGTAGCATAAATGAAGTGCACTATTAAACAGAATAGTTTTTCAGAAGAGATTGAGTGTGGTTTTGTGCAATGTTTGGACC